AGACACATGAACAGCAGTCAGCAGGCTAAGACCAGACACATGAACAGCAGTCAGCACTCCAGGAATTCTGTGTGCCATGTACGTTTTTGATACTACTCTACTCTAGAGCCATTATAGAGTTCTGATTACTCCACATTTGACTAAAGATACCATTTAAGGCTGTTTAAAGCAAATGCCCAGGTAATAAATTCTCAGAAACATCATCCCTCTCTAATCAAGTCTCTCTTGTCAGACATGGCGCATTAATTCATAGAATGAATCGTTCGTAAGTCAAACGCGCGGCTGTTAAAGCTAGGGAATTCCTAGCCGTCTCAGGTGGGTCATGGGAGGAGGTGGGCCAGCAGTTTCTTACGTCCAGGCTCATAGTCGGATAGTTGAGCCTTACATTCCTCCTCTACCCCTCCACAATAAACTGAGGGTTATGGAGGCAACGGATGCGGAGGGCTTTTAGGGGCCAAGCATATTACACAAGGAATTGAATTGCTTATTACCAGAGAGGCTGACCTTTGGGGCTTTACAGTCAAGAATTTTGTTATCTCTCTCCTCCCACCTCAACCTAATTCTTTGCAATTTTTTTCAGCCTTATGTTCCCCAGGATTCCCTTTTCATACTTCCTGCTTTTTTCCTCCTCTTTCCTCGCTTCGTGCAGTGCTGGCGCCTGGGGCCTGGGGCTGCACGGGGCACGCACCCGGGCTATTGCTTTGCTAACAATTCCATCCTTCTCTTTCCGTCATTCCCTGCCAGGTGCTGAGTTTCTCCCTCCCTCTCGGCTCGGTCCCTCCCGCGGCTCGCCCCGGGGCGGGCGTCTCCAGGAACTCCAGGCGGACGCGGCCACGAGCCACTGCCACGTCGCCGCCGCCAGCAGTCCAGCGCCTGCGTGGGCTCGGGGGGCGGGGCAGCGCTGGGAGGCGGGACTTGCGCGTGAGCGGCGCGTGAGCGGTTCAATGGAGCCTACGGGCGGCGGCGCGCTGCGCGCCGAGGGGCGGGGCCCGGCGGCGGTTGCTGGCGGAGCCCGGGAGGCGGAGAAGGCTGTCGTTGCCTTGGCCGTCGCATCCCCGAGGGAGTCGTGTCGGCGCCACCCCGGCCCCCGAGCCCGCAGATTGCCCACCGAAGCTCGTGTGTGCACCCCCGATCCCGCCAGCCACTCGCCCCTGGCCTCGCGGGCCGTGTCTCCGGCATCATGTGTGGTAAGGGGGCCGGGAGCGGGGGGCGTGTTGCCGAATTTTTCATTAAATATTTGTTTATTTGCAGGTATATTTGCTTACTTAAACTACCATGTTCCTCGAACGAGACGAGAAATCCTGGAGACCCTAATCAAAGGCCTTCAGAGACTGGAGTACAGAGGATATGATTCTGCTGGTACTTTAAAAAAAATACTATGGATTTTGCATAAATTTTGCTTTTTTACCTCATGATGGTTTAGGTGTGGGATTTGATGGAGGCAATGATAAAGATTGGGAAGCCAATGCCTGCAAAATCCAGCTTATTAAGAAGAAAGGAAAAGTTAAGGCACTGGATGAAGAAGTTCACAGTAACGTACTTAATTTGATTTTTGTCCCCTTTAATATTGAAATTTTTCTTTTCATATTCTTCAGAGCAACAAGATATGGATTTGGATATAGAATTTGATGTACACCTTGGAATAGCTCATACCCGTTGGGCAACACATGGAGAACCCAGTCCTGTCAATAGCCACCCCCAGCGCTCTGATAAAAATAATGGTATGGAAAGATTTTTTGTGCTTTGGAATGATTTTTTTGTCTTCAACACTTTTACCTCTTTTAGAATTTATCGTTATTCACAATGGAATCATCACCAACTACAAAGACTTGAAAAAGTTTTTGGTAAGTAAGGTGACCTCAAAAGACCCCAGTCTTAATTGTATCTTTTTTTTCTTTCTACTTACAGGAAAGCAAAGGCTATGACTTCGAATCTGAAACAGACACAGAGACAATTGCCAAGCTCGTTAAGTATATGTATGACAATCGGGAAAGTCAAGATACCAGCTTTACTACCTTGGTGGAGAGAGTTATCCAACAATTGGTATTAAGCCACATTTTTAAAGATAATTATGCAATAGTGCTAATGGATTTTTTTCCCTCCCTAGGAAGGTGCTTTTGCACTTGTGTTTAAAAGTGTTCATTTTCCCGGGCAAGCAGTTGGCACAAGGTACATATAACTCTAACAATGACTAATGTATTGGTTTAATTCTAACTGCTTTTGCAATTTACAGGCGAGGTAGCCCTCTGTTGATTGGTGTACGGAGTGAACATAAACTTTCTACTGATCACATTCCTATACTCTACAGAACAGGTAAAATTACCTCTACAAATGCAGTGCAGTAGGATTAGAATTTTTTTCTGTTGTGTATCCTTAGCTAGGACTCAGATTGGATCAAAATTCACACGGTGGGGATCACAGGGAGAAAGAGGTGGGAAATGCACTCTGCATGGATGGGGAGGAGTTTGCCAATTCATGTTAACTATATGCTTTAGGCAAAGACAAGAAAGGAAGCTGCAATCTCTCTCGTGTGGACAGCACAACCTGCCTTTTCCCGGTGGAAGAAAAAGCAGTGGAGTATTACTTTGCTTCTGATGCAAGGTGAGCTTCCTTAGTTGATTCAAAGAGATTTTTCGATTGTAATATCTCCTTGAAAACTTTATAGTGCTGTCATAGAACACACCAATCGCGTCATCTTTCTGGAAGATGATGATGTTGCAGCAGTAGTGGATGGACGTCTTTCTATCCATCGAATTAAACGAACTGCAGGAGATCACCCCGGACGAGCTGTGCAAACACTCCAGATGGAACTCCAGCAGATCATGAAGGGTGAAAGTTTTTGTCATGTTATAGCTTGCTGTTTGTTTTAATTATGTGATTTCTATTACTATAGGCAACTTCAGTTCATTTATGCAGAAGGAAATATTTGAGCAGCCAGAGTCTGTCGTGAACACAATGAGAGGAAGAGTCAACTTTGATGACTATACTGGTAATTACATATGAATTATTTTATTATTTCAGTAAATAATTATGTACACAAACTTTTATTTCAGTGAATTTGGGTGGTTTGAAGGATCACATAAAGGAGATCCAGAGATGCCGGCGTTTGATTCTTATTGCTTGTGGAACAAGTTACCATGCTGGTGTAGCAGTAAGTGCTTTTTAAAATTTTAATTATGTTGAAGTTCTGTGACCAAGTCATATTTTCTCTGCAGACACGTCAAGTTCTTGAGGAGCTGACTGAGTTGCCTGTGATGGTGGAACTAGCAAGTGACTTCCTGGACAGAAACACACCAGTCTTTCGAGATGATGTTTGCTTTTTCCTTAGTCAATCAGGTGTGTTAATTTTAAAGACTTAAAAGGAAGGATGTGTGTTATGGTTGGCCTACTTTTTACACAGGTGAGACAGCAGATACTTTGATGGGTCTTCGTTACTGTAAGGAGAGAGGAGCTTTAACTGTGGGGATCACAAACACAGTTGGCAGTTCCATATCACGGGAGACAGATTGTGGAGTTCATATTAATGCTGGTCCTGAGATTGGTGTGGCCAGTACAAAGGTAAATTCTTGACTCATTTCTCTGATGATTATACTAATTGTCCTGCTTTTTTGTGATGTTTCAGGCTTATACCAGCCAGTTTGTATCCCTTGTGATGTTTGCCCTTATGATGTGTGATGATCGGATCTCCATGCAAGAAAGACGCAAAGAGATCATGCTTGGATTGAAACGGCTGCCTGGTACAAAGACACTCATATATTACACTTTTGTTTATTGTCCTTTTTTGCTAATATTACTTCTTAGATTTGATTAAGGAAGTACTGAGCATGGATGACGAAATTCAGAAACTAGCAACAGAACTTTATCATCAGAAGTCAGTTCTGATAATGGGACGAGGCTATCATTATGCTACTTGTCTTGAAGGGGCACTGGTAAGTTTTCTCAGTTCTAATTAGTATCAGTCGATTGAAGACAAATCTGGTTCTTTCCTATTAGAAAATCAAAGAAATTACTTATATGCACTCTGAAGGCATCCTTGCTGGTGAATTGAAACATGGCCCTCTGGCTTTGGTGGATAAATTGATGCCTGTGATCATGATCATCATGAGAGATCACACTTATGCCAAGTGTCAGAATGCTCTTCAGCAAGTGGTTGCTCGGCAGGTAAGTCGGGGGACTGTGAGAACACCTTGGGGATGTTGTGTATGTGTGTGATTTTCTTTCCTAGGGGCGGCCTGTGGTAATTTGTGATAAGGAGGATACTGAGACCATTAAGAACACAAAAAGAACGATCAAGGTGCCCCACTCAGTGGACTGCTTGCAGGGCATTCTCAGCGTGATCCCTTTACAGTTGCTGGCTTTCCACCTTGCTGTGCTGAGAGGCTATGATGTAAGTCATCTACCACTGCAGAAATCTTGGGAAAATCTTGCTTTTTTTTTTTTTCTTTTTGCAGGTTGATTTCCCACGGAATCTTGCCAAATCTGTGACTGTAGAGTGAGGAATATCTATACAAAATGTACGAAACTGTATGATTAAGCAACACAAGACACCTTTTGTATTTAAAACCTTGATTTAAAATATCACCCCTTGAAGCCTTTTTTTAGTAAATCCTTATTTATATATCAGTTATAATTATTCCACTCAATATGTGATTTTTGTGAAGTTACCTCTTACATTTTCCCAGTAATTTGTGGAGGACTTTGAATAATGGAATCTATATTGGAATCTGTATCAGAAAGATTCTAGCTATTATTTTCTTTAAAGAATGCTGGGTGTTGCATTTCTGGACCCTCCACTTCAATCTGAGAAGACAATATGTTTCTAAAAATTGGTACTTGTTTCACCATACTTCATTCAGACCAGTGAAAGAGTAGTGCATTTAATTGGAGTATCTAAAGCCAGTGGCAGTGTATGCTCATACTTGGACAGTTAGGGAAGGGTTTGCCAAGTTTTAAGAGAAGATGTGATTTATTTTGAAATTTGTTTCTGTTTTGTTTTTAAATCAAACTGTAAAACTTAAAACTGAAAAATTTTATTGGTAGGATTTATATCTAAGTTTGGTTAGCCTTAGTTTCTCAGACTTGTTGTCTATTATCTGTAGGTGGAAGAAATTTAGGAAGCGAAATATTACAGTAGTGCATTGGTGGGTCTCAATCCTTAACATATTTGCACAATTTTATAGCACAAACTTTAAATTCAAGCTGCTTTGGACAACTGACAATATGATTTTAAATTTGAAGATGGGATGTGTACATGTTGGGTATCCTACTACTTTGTGTTTTCATCTCCTAAAAGTGGTTTTTATTTCCTTGTATCTGTAGTCTTTTATTTTTTAAATGACTGCTGAATGACATATTTTATCTTGTTCTTTAAAATCACAACACAGAGCTGCTATTAAATTAATATTGATATATTCAGTATTCTCTTCAACTTTGTCACGAGGAAGAATTTCCTGTAGTTAATTTTAACTTTCCTTCATTACATTGTTGCATAAAACTAGTCCCTTAGTGCCAGTTTGGAAGTTACTTGCAATTGTTTGGAAGATTTGCAGGTCGCTGACCTCATCATTTCACTCTAAGTATATGTGGTAGGCTAAGCTCAGAAAAAGGTATGTATGCTTTACACTGATAGGCACCAAATTTAGTATTGTATCCTAAGTATTTTTCCTCTTCTGTATTTTCTGTGCTCTACCCCTGAAATATATTTAGGAATAAAGAAGATATAAATAAAGTGATATTGGGGTATGTTCAGCTTGTAAGTGTCAGAAATGGAAGTTGACAATTTGGATTAAAATATTTAAAGTAGAATGTTATTATTTGATACCCCCAAAATTGTGAGTAATAATTTCTTAATGGAGCTTTTCTGGCCAGATCTTCAGGGCTATAGGAGAGTGTGTTTGTTTTTGGTGAAGTCCTTCTTTTTCAAAGGTTTTTACTTTTAAATTGTGAAGATAAGCTATTTAGCACAATTATTTAAGTAAGCTGTTTTTTCCTTTCTTTTCTTTCTTTTCTTGTTTTAACTTCTGGGTGAGGTTAAGATTTTCTAATAGTTATTGTTGTTGCCAGAGAAGCATAGAATTCTGCTTGTGTCTTAGGGTTAGAGAAAGATTTGTTATATTTTGAGGTAATTTGGAAGGACTTTCATACATGGTGACTAGAAACCTGATCTTTTTAAGAATAAAATAGGGTCACTATTTACATTATATATAATATATGGCTATTATAGCTATATTAATCTACTTTAATTGTTTCTAAGATTATTTTGTGTAAGTCAGCTAGCGTGTGTATAGTGTCATTTCTTATGTTTTGTATATTAACGTTTTACAAACACAATTTGTGTGGGTTTGTAGCATTTCTTATAGTTTAAAGTATGATTCAGCATTCTAAGTTAAAACTAATATGTGAAGTCAGTCATTAGTCTGCATAATCTCTGTCTCCCTCTGTGTGTGTCTTTCTATAAAGCACATGTGTACACACACACACACAAATATACTGAAAGCTAGGGTAAGTTCTAAACTGAATATCAAAAACCAAAATCAAGAACAAAGAAGTGATATTTTCCAAACAAACATGGATTCTCTGCCGGGTGCAGTGGCTCAGCCTGTAATACCAGCCTCCACTTTGGGAGTCTGAGGTGGGAGTATTGCTTGAGCTCAAGAGTTGGAGAACAGCCTGGGCAACATGGTGAGACCTGGTCTTTACAAAAATTTTTTTGGCCGGACGCAGTGGCTCACACCTGTAATCCCAGCACTTTGGGAGGCCGAGGCAGGTTGATCATGAGGTCAAGAGATCGAGACCATCCTGGCCAACATGGTGAAACCCCGTCTTTACTAAAAATACAAAAATTAGCTGGGAGTGGTGGCGTGCGCCTGTAGTCCCAACTACTTGGGAGGCTGAGGCAGGAGAATCGCTTGAACCCAGGAGGCGGAGGTTGCAGTGAGGCGAGATCACGCCACTACACTCCAGCCTGGCGACAGAGCAAGACTCTCTCAAAAAAAAAAAAAAAAAATTTTTTTTTTAAATGGGCTGGGCATGGTGGCTTGTGCCTGTAGTCTCAGCAACTTGGGAGGCTTAAGTAGTAGGATCGCTTGAGCCTGGGAGGTTGAGGCTGCAGTGAGCTGTGATTGTGCCACTGTGCTTCAGCTTGAGTGACAGAGTGAGACCCTCCTGACTCAAAACAAAAAACATGGTTTCTCCTCTCTCTCCTGTCTTCTTACTCTCTATCCCATTTGATGTAGTGATTTTTAAATGCTTTTGTAAGTTAATTCTTAACACAAAAGAGACATTGTAATGAGGCACACCACTAAAGTGAGCATGCCCAATTAAAACCAGTGTAATATAGGATAAGAAAATCTGATTTTTCAAAAAAGATACTCTACATAAAGAATCCTTCATATAAAAAGTTCTTTCTTGTAGTACATTTAAAGTTTTAATTCACTCATGTATAACTGAGAGTTCCTTTGAGCCCTTTTTAGGCAGGGAGGCATGTCTGTCATCTAGCGTGTGGCCCAGTAAGTGATTATTACATTGGAATCAGTTTTTCAGTCTTTTAAAATAAATTCTGTGCCATAAGAATAAAAGATAAAGAGAAAAATTAATGTTAACTATTTTTAGCTTATTATAACTATGTCAACAAGTGTTTATTAATACCTATTATGGGAAAGTCACTGTGGTTGGCATTGAAAATTACATCATCTTTAAAGCAGTATTTGTCCCCAGATGGACTCATCACTAGCAAAGACTAGGTTCATTGGAAGGCATAGGGTGAGAGAATGGGAAGATGAAGTGGAGGCGGGTTGTTAAAGTGCTGTCAGTGAGTGATTTTGTCTACTTGAATAATGGTCCATGTTTGGGGGCATATTGTGTTTCATAAGAAGTGAAAGGTATTTGCAAAGTAAGCTACAAATGACCCATAAATCTGTTAACAACAGTCCTTAATATGCAAAGATGAAAAACAAGCATTACTGCTACCCAAAGGGAACTGGTGCTTGGTGATGTGCAGATGGGGCTGTTGGTTAAGAGAGCTATTACAGGTTTTCTCTCTTAGGTTTCATAGGAGGTAGTTACTGAGATGAGATTGTTTTATCTTTTTGAATACAGATCTCTTGTCTTGAGTTAGTTCTGAGGATGGGAGTAATAAAGGAGTTTTTTGTTTTTTTGTTTGTTTGTTTGTTTTGGCTCCTTAGTAATACTCCTCTGACATTTATTTCTATTATTCTTCAAAGAAAGGAAACCAACTGAAATGTTTGCTTTAACAAACATTTTAATAAGTTCTCTGGGTTTTTTTTTCCCCTTTTAAAAAAATTAGCATATACCATAGCAATAAAAGAACTAATGTTAACTATTGTATGCTACAACTTAAGTGATTTTTCTAAAGAAGCACAATGTCATTGAAAGTATTATTGAAAAGGATCATAGTCACATTGAATTTGTGAAGGCCAAAGAAATTGAAGGGAGTGATATTTTCATTTTATGATATTCACATATTTAGTAAATTTTGTGTACAAGAATACCAGGCAGAGTGTTTTACCCATGGAAACAGGTTTCAGATTACTTTATTTTTACTGTTAGAGTCTCAAGTTTAGAAATGCTAACACTTAAATCAGTTTTTTTCTCACTATACTTGAAGATTGTTAATATTTTGATATCTTCCTAGCTTGATGAATTTAAACATATCTTCAGATCTGTGACAGTGACAGCCAATAGGACTGATAATATTAGCTTCAAACCAATAATATCCAGGGTTAAAATAAAAATCATAGTGAAAGTACGATTGTAAAATTATGCTATATTAACTTTTAAGTCTGTAATAACTTGACATCAAAATGTTATGTAATTACCATAAATAATGGCTAGCGAGAACATCTTTGGAAATTCTCAAATTACCTTTCTTACTACACTGTTTGCAGAATGAATGTAGAAATGATCCTGTTAGCTTTCTGAATGTTCTGTGGTTGAATGTGTTTTTGCTTAAATAAAGCTTTTGGTATTTGTTTAAATTACACTTCTTGAGAAGTGGAAATTTTAGGATCATCTTTGCTTTGTTTCAGTTTTGTGATTTTTGAAATGAATGTTTAGTTTACTGAGCCAGTTGGTCATTTCTTCCTCATGTCGTTAAGTCCAGTGAGTAAGCCTGAACTGTGAATAAATTACCAAAAACTTGCTTAGAATTTCATTTTGAAGCAATTTGCTAATATTTGAAGTGTATACACATTTGTAGTTATGTTAGAAATTGTATTGTACTAAGAATGTAATCAATGTCTACTTTAGTTGTAAACATTTCTGATGTCAAAACTTTATTCATTACTGTTGATTTTAAGAATAAGAAATCACTGCCTAAATATTACCAAAAGCCACTGTCTCTACCCGAACTTCCCAGTTTGGGAAAGAATCGTTAGATAAAACAAAGGCTCTGCCCTTTCTGATACCAAACTCCACAGATACTTTCTCACATCTTTTAAAACATTTTGCAATAACATATTGTTTATAGGAAGTTTACGGGGTATGCAATGATTAAAACTTTTAAGTGAATTGATAGTTGCAAAAGAAAGGATAATATTTAAGGTCAGTGAGTAGCAAGACAATCTAAAGTTTCTGTAATATCTGGCTCTCTGTTAATTATAGAGCAAAGTTTCCCTTACAGAATCCTTTTATGAACAGCAAGCTAGAGTCTATCCCTAGTGGTTATAGCACCTGCTGCGTTTTTCAGGAGACAGTTAGGCCAGGGTGATTTGAATGGATAGATGTGCTGTTTTGCCTGCTTGTAGAATTCAGCCCAGTCTTTGGTCTCTCTCTCTCTCTCCCTCCTCCACCTCTCCCTCTCTCTTCTTCTGCACCAGAGCCTAAGGCTGCGCCACCAAGATGCGTCATTTTTTCCAGAGGCTTCTTTTTTTTTTTTTTGAGATGGAGTTTTGCTCTGTTGCCCAGGCTGGCATGCAGTGCTGCAATCTTGGCTGACTGCAACTTCCACCTCCCGTGTTCACACGAGTCTTTTGCCTCAGCCTCTGGATTAGCTGGGATTACAGGCACGTGCCACCATGCCTAGCTAATTTTTGTGTTTTTAGTAGAGACGGGGTTTCACCATGTTGGCCAGGCTAGTCTCAAACTCCTGACCTTAAGTGATCTGCCCGCCTTGGCCTCCCAAAGTGCTGGGATTACAGGCATGAGTCACCGTGTCCTGCCCAGACATATCAAATTTGACAGGTATTGTATACCCTTTGGATCTTTAGGAATTAATTTTTGCCTCTGTCACTCAGCTTTGTATATTTTGAAATGGAGATAAGTATAGGGAGGTCTTGGAAGGAAAATTGCCAGAATTCCCAAACCATGTAACACTCATTGAGAATTCCAGATCCATTATATCTAAAGGGCAAGTGAAGGAAACAGTATTGTGAACTGGGTATAACTCCTTGGTTCTTAACTAGTACATTCTTAATCTGTGAGACCCAAAGGTTGATAAACAATAATTTAAGATTGTACAGTACTCTAAACGTCTGCAAAGGTCTAGATGTTATCAGTATCACTAGTTTTTATTTCTGCCAGTAGCTCCCTTTTAGGTTACATTGTTGTCCTCTTTCCAGTGTCGCATCTGTCATTGGTTTTTCACTATGGCAAGTTCATTAAAAAGCTTGCTCCATTGTTATCTTCAAGTAATGCCCATAAGGAGATGGAAGATATCTGAGACAATTAAGGCTTTAGCTTCTAGGCAAGAGAAATAACGTTGCATTAAATTTCAAGTTTCTTTCTGCTAGACTTGAATGTGTCTAGCCACTCTAATTTATGGGGGCTTTTGGTTTTTTCCTATTGTACTTTGTATGTAGAATTGTTTTGAAATATCAAGCATATTTACTTTGAATTTGAACTCTTTCTTAATTTTGTATTTATCCTTTGAATAAAATGTAAATCCAATATTTATTATTAATTTACTTTCATTGCTGCTA